CCTGTTCATGGAAATGGATTCCTGCTCACATAATAACTAAGAGTTCTGTGAACTCCCTCAGCTGGGCAGGGGCAACTCTGGTGCTTCTGTCTGCAAGAAAGGGGACAGACAGGGAGGCTGATGTGAGGAGCTGGTTCTGGGAATAGGGTCATTTGTTCTGGGATATAGGGATGTGAGGGGAGGGCCAGCTCAATCCAGACTGATGAAGAGCGGGGAGAGTGATGAGTGCCTGCCTCAGCTTGGGCTGGATGGATGTGGGGAGGCTGGGCAGTGAGGGAGATGTGGATCTGACATCTCAGCCTGAGGGAAAGTCCCGGTTGAGATGGGGGAAGACAGAAAAAGAGGAATCTGAGAAGGGAGAAACCAAAGGCTGGAAATCCCAGCTCCGGGGATAAGGGAGTATGGGGACGGGGGAGGCCTGCCTCAGGTAACCCTACGCCTAACAGTTGTCTAAAATGCTCCCTTTCCTTGTCATGTTTGAGGAAAAGTGGTTCAAAGAGGCCGTCTGATGCGGGATCACACAGCGCTGAAGGGATGAGGGGCCCCGGGTGCTCCCGCCCGTCCTGCTGCCTCCTCCGGTGGCTCTCTGGGAGCCACAGCCCCGTCTAGCCACGGAGGGGCCTACAGCACGCCCCAAACGCTAAGGGGAAGCGCGGGAGGTGCGGTAGGAAGGCAGAGAAACCTGGTTTTTAAAACCAAGCCATTTTCAAGGAAAGAATTTCTTACTTTAAAACCTTGGTTTTTAAAACCAAGCCATTTTCAAGGAAAGAATTTCTTACTTAAAAATAGCGTATGGAATGGCGGCGGAATGACGGGAGGGACCGAGCTGGGGGACTGGACGGCGCCCCGGGGACACAGGAAGGAGGCGCGCAGAGCCGAGGCCAGAGGCGCGCCCGGGGAGTGGAAGCGCGAAGACAAACGCGGCGCCGCGGAGGGTGGGGGAGGAAGGGCCGGGGCGGGCCGCCGGCTGCCAGCCCAGGGCGGGGCGGAGCCCTACTTCTGGCCGACCGCGTAGGCGGTGCTTGAACTTAGGGCTGCTTGTGGCTGGGCACTCGCGCAGAGGCCGGCCCGACGAGCCATGGTTGCTGGGAGCGACGCGGGGCGGGCCCTGGGGGTCCTCAGCGTGGTCTGCCTGCTGCACTGCTTTGGTGAGTGAAGCCTGCCCCAGGGGCCCCGCGCCTTTTTTCTAACCAATTTTTTTTTCTCTCCTAGGTTTCATCAGCTGTTTTTCCCAACAAATATATGGTGTTGTGTATGGGAATGTAACTTTCCATGTACCAAGCAATGTGCCTTTAAAAGAGGTCCTATGGAAAAAACAAAAGGATAAAGTTGCAGAACTGGAAAATTCTGAATTCAGAGCTTTCTCATCTTTTAAAAATAGGGTTTATTTAGACACTGTGTCAGGTAGCCTCACTATCTACAACTTAACATCATCAGATGAAGATGAGTATGAAATGGAATCGCCAAATATTACTGATACCATGAAGTTCTTTCTTTATGTGCTTGGTGAGTATTCCATAAGTTGATTTGTTTAAAATTTCTGTACTAAATATTATACTTTTTTTTCCAGAGTCTCTTCCATCTCCCACACTAACTTGTGCATTGACTAATGGAAGCATTGAAGTCCAATGCATGATACCAGAGCATTACAACAGCCATCGAGGACTTATAATGTACTCATGGGATTGTCCTATGGAGCAATGTAAACGTAACTCAACCAGTATATATTTTAAGATGGAAAATGATCTTCCACAAAAAATACAGTGTACTCTTAGCAATCCATTATTTAATACAACATCATCAATCATTTTGACAACCTGTATCCCAAGCAGCGGTGAGTAAATAACTAAATGTGTCATGGAGGCTTAGTTGAATTTCTTTTCTTTTCTTTTTTATAGGTCATTCAAGACACAGATATGCACTTATACCCATACCATTAGCAGTAATTACAACATGTATTGTGCTGTATATGAATGGTATGTATGCTTTTTAAAACAAAATAGTTTGATTTAATTGAGAAGACAATTTCTTCATTTTTAGGTATTCTGAAATGTGACAGAAAACCAGACAGAACCAAGTAAGTACACTGCAGGCTGTGCACTCTGTGCCAGAACAACAGCAGCCCTGCTGTAGATGCCCATTACTTGGGAAGCCAGATTGTACTCATCTGTTGGTTGCCTTGTACAGTAATAAGAAGTAACATCAGCAGATATACTAACCATAGTGTATTAAGTACCAACTGTGTGCCATGCACTGCACTAGCCACTCTCTGCATATCGTTTCCTGGAACCCTCTCAATGAGCCTTGCAGGAGGAGTATCATACCCCTTGCTTAGAGACAGCGCATATGAGATTCATAGAAGTCAAGTGAGATATCAAAGTCACGTTGCTAGTAAGTGATGGGCTGGGATTTAAATCTAGGTCTTTGGACTCCAAGAGTTATACTGTTAACCACTACAATACACTCCCTCCACCTCCCATCCCAGAAAAAGTTGGATCAGGGATAGGGTTCACTTCAGGAGCCAGGGTCAGAGCTGGGCCTGTAGTCACATATAAAAGATAGGACACAAACACAATTAGCAGCAGTGTTGGTTTAATAAACCGCCGTAGGGTGCTCCAAGAGGCCCCCTCCTGGCAGATC